TATGTTTCATTCTGTAGTAAATAAGAACTGAACCTGCATAGTAACTGTTATTTTAACCCATGACTTTCAATAACGAAGATATCTATGTCTCATTATCTATTGCCATGATTGAACAAGTTGGTATGAGAGCCGGAACGAACTCAAGTTCTAACCGGCAATGCCCGTTCCTTAGATCCTATTACCTTTGAGTGTTCATTTACTCTTGTAGGTGCCAATTTTTATAGCGAAATACAAAGTTATCCCAACACAATTACTCCTAATAGAGTTCACCGAGGCCCCAAAAGCTCTTTTTTAAAAATCATCATAAGATTTCAACATTCAAGAATTAAACTTTTGTTCTGTTGTGCTTATTCATCGCTATTTGCCCAGTTATTTAATCAGCCTGCTTCCGGCTATGGAAAAAAAAAAAAAGAAAAAAAGAAATGGAAGTCTCCTCAGGGTTAAACTCCTCTGTTGTTCTTCCTTGCAGAAATTTGAGTTATTATAGTAGAGGATAATCGTTGCATAATGAAATCATTGGGACAATTCGTCCATCCACTTCTACCTCCGCCTCTAACAATGAACTCCTTGTTTCTGCGGTGCCCAAATCTCTCTAAACCCGGGTGGGCGCGGGGCGGTTAGCGGAGACGTGGGAGAGGCCGAGAGCAAAGCTCGCGCCCTTCCCGGGGTCAGCGAGCGGGGTGCCAGGAGGGTGCGCGCCCTGCATCTGAGCCCGGGGTGACACTCGCCTCCCAAGCGCCAGGAGGGGGAGACTCGGTCCCGCTTATCTCCGGCTGTGCTAACTTCAGACTGCCTGAGCTGGGGGAGGAGAGCGCGCAGCCAGGGCGAGAAAACTTCTCCACCTAGAAAGTTTCACCTTGTCGTGGGCGGGGCAGAGGCGGGAGGAAACGCGACCCCCGCGGGGCCAGGCGCGGCGCGGACGGCAGGAAGGGCGGGGGCCGATTTCCCTCTGGGTGGTGCCAGTCCCCACCTCAGCGGTCCTCGGAACCCGCGGACTAGGGGACGGACAGCACGCGAGGCAGACAGACACGTGCTGGGGCGGGCAGGCGAGCGCCTCAGTCTGGTCGCCTGGCGGTGCCTCCGGCCCCAACGCGCCCGGGCCGCCGCGGGCCGCGCGCGCCGATGCCCGGCTGAGTCACTGGCAGGGCAGCGCGCGTGTGGGAAGGGGCGGAGGGAGTGCGGCCGGCGGGCGGGCGGGGCGCTGGGCTCAGCCCGGCCGCAGGTGACCCGGAGGCCCTCGCCGCCCGCGGCGCCCCGAGCGCTTTGTGAGCAGATGCGGAGCCGAGTGGAGGGCGCGAGCCAGATGCGGGGCGACAGCTGACTTGCTGAGAGGAGGCGGGGAGGCGCGGAGCGCGCGTGTGGTCCTTGCGCCGCTGACTTCTCCACTGGTTCCTGGGCACCGAAAGGTAAAATTGCAGCCCCTTTCAGATCCAGTACCGAACTGCTCTCGCCTTGAACCTGTTTTGGCAGATAAACCTCTCATAATGAAGGCCCCCGCTGTGCTTGCACCTGGCATCCTCGTGCTCCTGTTTACCTTGGTGCAGAGGAGCAATGGGGAGTGTAAAGAGGCACTAGCAAAGTCCGAGATGAATGTGAATATGAAGTATCAGCTTCCCAACTTCACCGCGGAAACACCCATCCAGAATGTCATTCTACATGAGCATCACATTTTCCTTGGTGCCACTAACTACATTTATGTTTTAAATGAGGAAGACCTTCAGAAGGTTGCTGAGTACAAGACTGGGCCTGTGCTGGAACACCCAGATTGTTTCCCATGTCAGGACTGCAGCAGCAAAGCCAATTTATCAGGAGGTGTTTGGAAAGATAACATCAACATGGCTCTAGTTGTCGACACCTACTATGATGATCAACTCATTAGCTGTGGCAGCGTCAACAGAGGGACCTGCCAGCGACATGTCTTTCCCCACAATCATACTGCTGACATACAGTCGGAGGTTCACTGCATATTCTCCCCACAGATAGAAGAGCCCAGCCAGTGTCCTGACTGTGTGGTGAGCGCCCTGGGAGCCAAAGTCCTTTCATCTGTAAAGGACCGGTTCATCAACTTCTTTGTAGGCAATACCATAAATTCTTCTTATTTCCCAGATCATCCATTGCATTCGATATCAGTGAGAAGGCTAAAGGAAACGAAAGATGGTTTTATGTTTTTGACGGACCAGTCCTACATTGATGTTTTACCTGAGTTCAGAGATTCTTACCCCATTAAGTATGTCCATGCCTTTGAAAGCAACAATTTTATTTACTTCTTGACGGTCCAAAGGGAAACTCTAGATGCTCAGACTTTTCACACAAGAATAATCAGGTTCTGTTCCATAAACTCTGGATTGCATTCCTACATGGAAATGCCTCTGGAGTGTATTCTCACAGAAAAGAGAAAAAAGAGATCCACAAAGAAGGAAGTGTTTAATATACTTCAGGCTGCGTATGTCAGCAAGCCTGGGGCCCAGCTTGCTAGACAAATAGGAGCCAGCCTGAATGATGACATTCTTTTCGGGGTGTTCGCACAAAGCAAGCCAGATTCTGCCGAACCAATGGATCGATCTGCCATGTGTGCATTCCCTATCAAATATGTCAACGACTTCTTCAACAAGATCGTCAACAAAAACAATGTGAGATGTCTCCAGCATTTTTACGGACCCAATCATGAGCACTGCTTTAATAGGGTAAGTCACATCAGTTCCCCACTTATAAACTGCACATTAACTCTATGACCATATTTTATTCCAGACACTTCTGAGAAATTCATCAGGCTGTGAAGCGCGCCGTGATGAATATCGAACAGAGTTTACCACAGCTTTGCAGCGCGTTGACTTATTCATGGGTCAATTCAGCGAAGTCCTCTTAACATCTATATCCACCTTCATTAAAGGAGACCTCACCATAGCTAATCTTGGGACATCAGAGGGTCGCTTCATGCAGGTAAGTGCTTTCTGAGAGTAGCTGTGTCTGTTAATAAGGATGTTATAACTTTTTTGCTGTTTAGGTTGTGGTTTCTCGATCAGGACCATCAACCCCTCATGTGAATTTTCTCCTGGACTCCCATCCAGTGTCTCCAGAAGTGATTGTGGAGCATACATTAAACCAAAATGGCTACACACTGGTTATCACTGGGAAGAAGGTAAGCTGTTCCCACAGGGAATTTCCATAGACCTGGAAGCTCTTTCCACCCCTTCTCTTCACAGATCACGAAGATCCCATTGAATGGCTTGGGCTGCAGACATTTCCAGTCCTGCAGTCAATGCCTCTCTGCCCCACCCTTTGTTCAGTGTGGCTGGTGCCACGACAAATGTGTGCGATCGGAGGAATGCCTGAGCGGGACATGGACTCAACAGATCTGTCTGCCTGCAATCTACAAGGTAGGAATCTCTAACAGCTGGCATACATGTTTGTTTTTTTAAAAGTTCTATGTTGTCCTTGTAGGTTTTCCCAAATAGTGCACCCCTTGAAGGAGGGACAAGGCTGACCATATGTGGCTGGGACTTTGGATTTCGGAGGAATAATAAATTTGATTTAAAGAAAACTAGAGTTCTCCTTGGAAATGAGAGCTGCACCTTGACTTTAAGTGAGAGCACGATGAATACGTAAGGATCTTAAAATGCTTTGCTGGGGTGTGGTCATGTATTAAACTTTGGGTTTTTTTTCCAGATTGAAATGCACAGTTGGTCCTGCCATGAATAAGCATTTCAATATGTCCATAATTATTTCAAATGGCCACGGGACAACACAATACAGTACATTCTCCTATGTGGTAAGGAAGATTCTATCCTATCATGTTTGATTGTTACTTTGTTTTGTTTTTATCTCCCCTCCAGGATCCTGTAATAACAAGTATTTCGCCGAAATACGGTCCTATGGCTGGTGGCACTTTACTTACTTTAACTGGAAATTACCTAAACAGTGGGAATTCTAGACACATTTCAATTGGTGGAAAAACATGTACTTTAAAAAGGTGTTGTAAATTTATTTTTTGTTGCATCTGTCTAAAATTCACTTCCTTAATTTTTTTTGTTCAGTGTGTCAAACAGTATTCTTGAATGTTATACCCCAGCCCAAACCATTTCAACTGAGTTTGCTGTTAAATTGAAAATTGACTTAGCCAACCGAGAGACAAGCATCTTCAGTTACCGTGAAGATCCCATTGTCTATGAAATTCATCCAACCAAATCTTTTATTAGGTAAGTAGAAGCTTCTGATGGGTATAAGAAAAGCAGGTGATTAAATTGAATCCCTCTCTTACAGTACTTGGTGGAAAGAACCTCTCAACATTGTCAGTTTTCTATTTTGCTTTGCCAGTGGTGGGAGCACAATAACAGGTGTTGGGAAAAACCTGAATTCAGTTAGTGTCCCGAGAATGGTCATAAATGTGCATGAAGCAGGAAGGAACTTTACAGTGGTAAGTCCTTTGAGCAATGGTTCTACTCAGAGTGTTTACAGTGGATAATTGTGTCTTTCTCTAGGCATGTCAACATCGCTCTAATTCAGAGATAATCTGTTGTACCACTCCTTCCCTGCAACAGCTGAATCTGCAACTCCCCCTGAAAACCAAAGCCTTTTTCATGTTAGATGGGATCCTTTCCAAATACTTTGATCTCATTTATGTACATAATCCTGTGTTTAAGCCTTTTGAAAAGCCAGTGATGATCTCAATGGGCAATGAAAATGTACTGGAAATTAAGGTAAGAAATGCTTTAAACACTGTCTTAAATCATTAACAACCTTTTTTTTTTTTTTTCCTTTCAGGGAAATGATATTGACCCTGAAGCAGTTAAAGGTGAAGTGTTAAAAGTTGGAAATAAGAGCTGTGAGAATATACACTTACATTCTGAAGCCGTTTTATGCACGGTCCCCAATGACCTGCTGAAATTGAACAGCGAGCTAAATATAGAGGTGGGATTCCTGCATTCCTCTCATGATGTAAAAATGCTGACTTTTCTTTATTTGTCATTTTTAGTGGAAGCAAGCAATTTCTTCAACCGTCCTTGGAAAAGTAATAGTTCAACCAGATCAGAATTTCACAGGATTGATTGCTGGTGTTGTCTCAATATCAACAGCACTGTTATTACTACTTGGGTTTTTCCTGTGGCTGAAAAAGAGAAAGCAAATTAAAGGTGCATTTTTGTTACTGTTCATTTTTAGAAGTTTAACAAGCTCTTTCTTTCTCTCTGTTTTAAGATCTGGGCAGTGAATTAGTTCGCTACGATGCAAGAGTACACACTCCTCATTTGGATAGGCTTGTAAGTGCCCGAAGTGTAAGCCCAACTACAGAAATGGTTTCAAATGAATCTGTAGACTACCGAGCTACTTTTCCAGAAGGTATATTTCAGTTTATTGTTCTGAGAAATACCTTGTTCTTTAATAATTTTCCTTCATCTTACAGATCAGTTTCCTAATTCATCTCAGAACGGTTCATGCCGACAAGTGCAGTATCCTCTGACAGACATGTCCCCCATCCTAACTAGTGGGGACTCTGATATATCCAGTCCATTACTGCAAAATACTGTCCACATTGACCTCAGTGCTCTAAATCCAGAGCTGGTCCAGGCAGTGCAGCATGTAGTGATTGGGCCCAGTAGCCTGATTGTGCATTTCAATGAAGTCATAGGAAGAGGTAAGTATTTCCACTCAGCTTTTTGTTAAATAGCAGTGCTAACCAAGTTCTTTCTTTTGCACAGGGCATTTTGGTTGTGTATATCATGGGACTTTGTTGGACAATGATGGCAAGAAAATTCACTGTGCTGTGAAATCCTTGAACAGTAAGTGGCATTTTATTTAACCATGGAGTATAGAAGTTAATGTCTCCACCACTGGATTTCTCAGGAATCACTGACATAGGAGAAGTTTCCCAATTTCTGACCGAGGGAATCATCATGAAAGATTTTAGTCATCCCAATGTCCTCTCGCTCCTGGGAATCTGCCTGCGAAGTGAAGGGTCTCCGCTGGTGGTCCTACCATACATGAAACATGGAGATCTTCGAAATTTCATTCGAAATGAGACTCATGTAAGTTGACTGCCAAGCTTACTAACTGGCAAGTTTATGCTTTTCTAACTCTCTTTGACTGCAGAATCCAACTGTAAAAGATCTTATTGGCTTTGGTCTTCAAGTAGCCAAAGGCATGAAATATCTTGCAAGCAAAAAGTTTGTCCACAGAGACTTGGCTGCAAGAAACTGTATGTAAGTATCAGAATCTCTGTGCCACAATCCAAGCCACGGGTAATAATTTTTGTCCTTTCTGTAGGCTGGATGAAAAATTCACAGTCAAGGTTGCTGATTTTGGTCTTGCCAGAGACATGTATGATAAAGAATACTATAGTGTACACAACAAAACAGGTGCAAAGCTGCCAGTGAAGTGGATGGCTTTGGAAAGTCTGCAAACTCAAAAGTTTACCACCAAGTCAGATGTGGTAATGTATTGGTTATCTCTGAGTTTCTCCTCCACCTCATCTGTCCTGTTTCTTGTTTTACTAGTGGTCCTTTGGCGTGCTCCTCTGGGAGCTGATGACAAGAGGAGCCCCACCTTATCCTGACGTAAACACCTTTGATATAACTGTTTACTTGTTGCAAGGGAGAAGACTCCTACAACCCGAATACTGCCCAGACCCCTTGTAAGTAGTCTTTCTGTACCTCTTACGTTCTTTCTCTTACAGCATGTCTTTCTTTTTGGAACAGATATGAAGTAATGCTAAAATGCTGGCACCCTAAAGCCGAAATGCGCCCATCCTTTTCTGAACTGGTGTCCCGGATATCAGCGATCTTCTCTACTTTCATTGGGGAGCACTATGTCCATGTGAACGCTACTTATGTGAACGTAAAATGTGTCGCTCCGTATCCTTCTCTGTTGTCATCAGAAGATAACGCTGATGATGAGGTGGACACACGACCAGCCTCCTTCTGGGAGACATCATAGTGCTAGTACTATGTCAAAGCAACAGTCCACACTTTGTCCAATGGTTTTTTCACTGCCTGACCTTTAAAAGGCCATCGATATTCTTTGCTCTTGCCAAAATTGCACTATTATAGGACTTGTATTGTTATTTAAATTACTGGATTCTAAGGAATTTCTTATCTGACAGAGCATCAGAACCAGAGGCTTGGTCCCACAGGCCACGGACCAATGGCCTGCAGCCGTGACAACACTCCTGTCATATTGGAGTCCAAAACTTGAATTCTGGGTTGAATTTTTTAAAAATCAGGTACCACTTGATTTCATATGGGAAATTGAAGCAGGAAATATTGAGGGCTTCTTGATCACAGAAAACTCAGAAGAGATAGTAATGCTCAGGACAGGAGCGGCAGCCCCAGAACAGGCCACTCATTTAGAATTCTAGTGTTTCAAAACACTTTTGTGTGTTGTATGGTCAATAACATTTTTCATTACTGATGGTGTCATTCACCCATTAGGTAAACATTCCCTTTTAAATGTTTGTTTGTTTTTTGAGACAGGATCTCACTCTGTTGCCAGGGCTGTAGTGCAGTGGTGTGATCATAGCTCACTGCAACCTCCACCTCCCAGGCTCAAGCCTCCCGAATAGCTGGGACTACAGGCGCACACCACCATCCCCGGCTAATTTTTGTATTTTTTGTAGAGACGGGGTTTTGCCATGTTGCCAAGGCTGGTTTCAAACTCCTGGACTCAAGAAATCCACCCACCTCAGCCTCCCAAAGTGCTAGGATTACAGGCATGAGCCACTGCGCCCAGCCCTTATAAATTTTTGTATAGACATTCCTTTGGTTGGAAGAATATTTATAGGCAATACAGTCAAAGTTTCAAAATAGCATCACACAAAACATGTTTATAAATGAACAGGATGTAATGTACATAGATGACATTAAGAAAATTTGTATGAAATAATTTAGTCATCATGAAATATTTAGTTGTCATATAAAAACCCACTGTTTGAGAATGATGCTACTCTGATCTAATGAATGTGAACATGTAGATGTTTTGTGTGTATTTTTTTAAATGAAAACTCAAAATAAGACAAGTAATTTGTTGATAAATATTTTTAAAGATAACTCAGCATGTTTGTAAAGCAGGATACATTTTACTAAAAGGTTCATTGGTTCCAATCACAGCTCATAGGTAGAGCAAAGAAAGGGTGGATGGATTGAAAAGATTAGCCTCTGTCTCGGTGGCAGGTTCCCACCTCGCAAGCAATTGGAAACAAAACTTTTGGGGAGTTTTATTTTGCATTAGGGTGTGTTTTATGTTAAGCAAAACATACTTTAGAAACAAATGAAAAAGGCAATTGAAAATCCCAGCTATTTCACCTAGATGGAATAGCCACCCTGAGCAGAACTTTGTGATGCTTCATTCTGTGGAATTTTGTGCTTGCTACTGTATAGTGCATGTGGTGTAGGTTACTCTAACTGGTTTTGTCGACGTAAACATTTAAAGTGTTATATTTTTTATAAAAATGTTTATTTTTAATGATATGAGAAAAATTTTGTTAGGCCACAAAAACACTGCACTGTGAACATTTTAGAAAAGGTATGTCAGACTGGGATTAATGACAGCATGATTTTCAATGACTGTAAATTGCGATAAGGAAATGTACTGATTGCCAATACACCCCACCCTCATTACATCATCAGGACTTGAAGCCAAGGGTTAACCCAGCAAGCTACAAAGAGGGTGTGTCACACTGAAACTCAATAGTTGAGTTTGGCTGTTGTTGCAGGAAAATGATTATAACTAAAAGCTCTCTGATAGTGCAGAGACTTACCAGAAGACACAAGGAATTGTACTGAAGAGCTATTACAATCCAAATATTGCCGTTTCATAAATGTAATAAGTAATACTAATTCACAGAGTATTGTAAATGGTGGATGACAAAAGAAAATCTGCTCTGTGGAAAGAAAGAACTGTCTCTACCAGGGTCAAGAGCATGAACGCATCAATAGAAAGAACTCGGGGAAACATCCCATCAACAGGACTACACACTTGTATATACATTCTTGAGAACACTGCAATGTGAAAATCACGTTTGCTATTTATAAACTTGTCCTTAGATTAATGTGTCTGGACAGATTGTGGGAGTAAGTGATTCTTCTAAGAATTAGATACTTGTCACTGCCTATACCTGCAGCTGAACTGAATGGTACTTCGTATGTTAATAGTTGTTCTGATAAATCATGCAATTAAAGTAAAGTGATGCAACATCTTGTATACTGATAGTGGTTATTGCCAGT